GCCCCAACTGTGGTCTCTGCTAAATAAAGGTTTATTCTAACCTGCAGAACATCTTTCATGGTCATTTCCTGCCTCAGGCTTAGTTTCAAGATGGAACACATAGTTTCCTGGAGTTCCTCTATTTTTGTTTGAAGGCCATTGGAAACTTTCTCTGAATTGCCTAGCGAAATCCAGCCTCTTCACTTTTAGCAAGCAATACTATAGCACACAGAGTTTTGTTTAGTTAACCACATGTTATAGGCATCTTTTAAAGTCAGCCTTTAAAACTCTTGCAGAGGATTTCATCATCTGGATGTATTACAGTTTATTGAACAAGCCCTCTGCTGATGGATATCTTGGTGCTTTTTGACTTTTTTTTTTTCCTAATGAATGAGCAAGACAAAGGCCCTTATCTCATTGGACTGAGCTCTGTGGGGATGGTGCCCAGGTCTAATTGCTAATGCATTGCAGCTGTAGCTAAGCACCTGGCATAGAATGGGAAATGATTGTGGAATGAATGAATGAAGACTGAGCAAATGAAGCATATTATACCAGTGTGAGCACAAAGACAGAATTCTTTGTGCAAGCCCCTACAAAGTAGCAGATAGGAAATGAATGGAGCCCACTGGTTTAGGTCTGAACCAGCGTGGATTTAAATCCCATCACAACTGCATGATGTTAGGCAGCTACTTAATCTCTTTGCTTCAGTGTCCTCATCTGTAAAATGGGTATAATAATGGCATCTGCGTCAGAGGGCTGCTGTGAGGATTAAACAGGTGAATAAATGTGCATAAATGTCTTTGCTTGGAGCAAGCACATCAACATTCATTAAATAGTAGCAGACTTTAACTCACCCCAAATGTGAAAGTGTAGCAAGGATGATACTAGTATTGTGGTGAGAACACAGAAACCAGGTTCTTCTGGCGACTGCTTTTGTGGTGTGGTGGTTGGTTTGATTTGTTTCTGTGAGGTCAATTTTGCTTCTGCAGAATCAGCTGTTCTCTTACAGAGAGTATTTATACTCAGAGTCTGTCACCATGGAGACAGTCAACAGTAGAGAATCCAAGATAGATCAACTCTCCCTAAAGGCTGACAGTGAACTCTTGGGGCCGTTTTATTCTCTGAGGTTAGCAAGGAGTCATCTACTAGCCATTCAGGAGGCCAGCTGGGAAGACAAAATAGGCACCCCAAACTCAGCAACTTCATAACACCTTCCTCTCCCCGCCTGAAGCCTTAAACTGCATCAAGTCAAAGAAACCTGGGGCAAATCCTTAACATGTTTTTGACTGCAGTAAATCCACAGCCACTCTCTACTCCGAGCTGGCAGATTGAGACCAAGTATTCAACGAAAGTGCTCACTGGAAATTGGATGGAAGAGAGGAGAAAGGTAAGGAAACGAGAGAGGTTGGAGAGAGGGCTAGAGGTTTTCCTGAATATTTGGTCTTTTCCAGTTCACCAGAGACACTGACAAGACACCCCAATCCATTTACAGAAAAGAATACATCCCCTTCCCAGACCACAGACCAGACCAGATCTCCAGGTGGTATGGGAAGAGGAAAGTTGAGGTAAGAGGGAGTGGCAACTGGGACACTCAGGCCAGTAACGAGCCCACTGTGTCTGTCCTTCCAGGGGCTACCTTACAAACACCTGATCACCCACCACCAGGAGCCCCCACATCGCTACCTGATCAGCACCTATGACGACCATTACAACCGGCATGGTTACAACCCGGGGCTGCCTCCACTCCGCACTTGGAATGGACAGAAGTTGCTGTGGCTGCCAGAGAAGTCTGACTTTCCCCTTCTTGGTACCTTTATAATTCAGGGTATTCCTCTGCGTCCCATTCAACTGGACCCTGGTTTCTCTTGCAGCTCCCCCTACAAACTATGGACTCTATGAGCAGCTCAAGCAGAGACAGCTCACACCCAAGGCTGGCCTGAAGCAGAGCACTTATACTTCATCCTACCCCAGACCACCGTTGTGCGCTATGTCCTGGAGGGAGCATGCGGTCCCGGTCCCTCCCCATCGCCTGCATCCTCTCCCACACTTCTGAGAGCTGCCACCCCAGGAGCAGCTCAGATAGAATCAGCTGGAGACCACAGCATCACTGGACTTGCCAGACAACAAGTGGCGCAGATAAACTCAGAGTACGAGATCTGGCCCGTCAAAGGTGCTCTCAGAATCATCATCTGCATTTGGCGGTACCTGTCCCCCCTCAAAACCCACAGGTTCCTTTCTTTTCCATCCAACAATTAAAGATCTTTGACACTATTGCAGGGCTATGTACGTGCACAAGACAGATTCAGACTGTCAGAGAAAACAGGAAGGGCCCTTAAGTTCTACCCTGTTGTTTCACAAGAGGGGAAACTGAGGCCCGGAGAGGTAATGTGACTTGCTGAAGAGTCTACTCCCATGGAGGAAATGAATCTGATGATGAAACCCATCATGAAAACTCCACAGAATGACTGAATGTGGTTCCCAGGAGGGCAGTGCTGCAGAGCTGGCAATGGGGAAGGACCCCAGCTTGTCTGTCATTGCCAAGGCAGAGGAAGGCGTGCTCTGGCCCCACGGGGCTCAGAAGAAGGGGAAAACACATGGCATTTCCTTTGTCTCTGAGCTCGCAAATCTTTGTGTTTTTTTTTTTGTTTTTTTTTTTGAGACGGAGTGTCGCTCTCTTGCCCAGGCTGGAGTGCCGTGGCACGATCTCAGCTCACTGCAACCTCTGCCTCCAGGGTTCAAGCGATTCTTTTGCCTCAGCCTCCTGAGTAGCTGGGACTACAGGTGCGCACCACTACGCCTGGCTAATTTTTGTATTTTTAGTAGAGACAGGGTTTCACAATGTTGGCCAGGCTGGTCTCGAACTCCTGACCTCGTGATCCGCCTGCCTCGGCCTCCCAAAGTGCTGGGATTAGCAGGCGTGAGCCACCGCACCTGGCTGAGCTCTCAAATCTTTATGAGCCTGGGCAGAGGGGAGAACCTCTGGTGAGTGATTTGGGAGAGAGGGTGGATCTCCTAGCAGAAGAACTCAGGCATGGTCCTCGCCCAGGACAGGGGTCCACAAGTGTGCATGCTCAGTGCTCGCACAGAGCTGCCTCTTTGAAGAAATTCCAGCAGACACCTTTGGCCCTTTGCATGCTTGGCTCATGGGCACAGGTGTGTTTTGTCAGTGATTTTGTACTGCACACCAATAATATGACTCCCAGTATGGGAGCCTGAGTCTCTGCCATTGTTTTCACAGGATACCTGCTGGCCTCAGGCCACCTACCTTAGGGTCACTTTGGCACCTACTAAGTTCCTTCCTTAGTCATCCAAGTGTCCATGTAAGGACGCTGTCTTCCATCCCAACTGAAAGTCAGAGCCTGACACAGGCTAAGTCCTCTATGTTTGTTGGATGAGTGAATGACAGGAGTTGAACAAATGAGTTGAATGAATGAATGACAGGAGGAGGAGCCAGGGGGTGCAGAAAGGTTGCACCTACCTTAGGGTCACTTTGGCACCTACTAAGTTCCTTCCTTAGTCATCCAAGTGTCCATGTAAGGACGCTGTCTTCCATCCCAACTGAAAGTCAGAGCCTGACACAGGCTAAGTCCTCTATGTTTGTTGGATGAGTGGATGACAGGAGTTGAACAAATGAGTTGAATGAATGAATGACAGGAGGAGGAGCCAGGGGGTGCAGAAAGGTTGCTGCAGGAGACAGCTGTGGGATGGAGTGGAGCTGGCTGTCCTCACACCTCCAACATCCAGCCTTTCTATTGAGCATCCATTGAGCCATGTCTGGGCCAGGCCCTGACCTCACAGAGCCTCAGTCCAGCAGTCAGGGAGGAGCATGAGGTAAATGGCTGCAGGACAGAGAGGTGCTGCAGCTGGAGGCCCTGGGGGACAGCGATGGATTGCGAGGAGTGAGGGAGACCCAGGATATGCTAAGCAGGGGCGTCTAATCTTTTGGCTTCCCTGGGCTACATTGGAAGAAGAATTGTCTTGGGCCACACATAAAAAAATGAACAGGGGCTGGGCGCAGTGGCTCATGCCTGTAATTCCAGCACTTTGGGAGGCCTATATGGGCGGATCACCTGAGGTCAGGAGTTTGTGACTAGCCTGTCTAGCACAGTGAAACACTGTCTCTATTAAAAATACAAAAATGAGCTGGCATAGTGGTTCATGCCTGGAATCCCAGCTACTCCAGAGGCTGAGGCAGCAGAATCGCTTGAACCCAGGAGGCGGAGGTTTCAGTGAGACCAGATGGTACCACTGCACTCCAGCCTTGGTGACAGAGTGAGACTCCATCCCAAAAACAACAACAACAACAACAAACTTACACTAACGGTAGCTGATGAGCTAAAAAAAAAATCGCGTAAAAAAACCCCATAATGTTTTAAGTAAGTTTACAAATTTATGTTGGGCCACATTCAGCCTGCAGGCGGAGGGTTGGACAAGCTTGTGCGAAAGTAAAGGATGTCATGAGAGCAACGGGCAGGGGTTGACGGATGATGAATGAAGACCTGGCCTGCCTAGGTAGGGCCAGGGAGAATCAGGTAGGTCAAGGCCAGAAAGCTGAGGGAGATTACCCAGCTGAAGGGACAGGTTGGGAGGGAAGAGAGGGTGGCTTGGGCCATGGGGGCAACACGTTTGAAGTCTCTGACTTGGGAAGAAGCTGAGCAAATTCCTTAAAAGTCCAGAAAGACCATGCATTGGTCTCCTATTGCTGCTGGAACAAAATACCACAAACTCAGTGCCCTAAAGCAACACATGTTTATTTGACAGTTCTTATTATAAATGTGAATAAATGCACATTTATTCAGAATATCACAAGCTCAGTGCTTTAAAACAACACAC